AAAATTTAAAAAATATTAGGGTGCTAGAATAAACTATATTATCTAAACTTTGGTTTCTTTTAGACTCTTTCCTGTTTGCAAAGAACTAGACATTTTGTCATTGAAAAATCATGTAAGGTGACAGGGCAAGTTCCTTCAATGCTAACCTTACCGGTGGATACTGCCACATTAAGTGAAGGTCTTGGCCAAGGAAGGTTAGACATTAGATAGGTTAGACTTATGATAGGAATAGCTACCATTTATTTAATTCTATGTTTCAAGCACTGTGCTTGCCACTTTATATACACGATTTCATTTGATCTTTTCAACAAATTGTAAATTAGAAATTTCCCTTACTTTACAAATTATAAAGCAGAGACTTGGTGACATTATGTGTTCCATAGATACAGAGCTAGACTTTGGCGGATCTGAGATTTGAAGACCAATTTCTTTAATTTCAACCCAGGAGTACTCTCTGTTATGCTAAGCTTTCTTTCTAGATACAGACTGGTTATATACGTTGTAGAGAAATGTATTCATATTCCACATACACACTAATGCTTTTTCAAAGAGAAAAATTAGACGGGAATTAGTCATTAGTATGTAAGCTAATTAACATCTCTATGGGTTATAAAAGATTCTAGTAGGAATAAGCATTGAAGAATTTCCAATTTTAATTAAGTACTCTATCTTTAGTTTTCTATTTTTAAATATTTATTATTCTCTTGCTTTTGTAAAGAAAGGAATTGAAAAGCTGGAAGATTATGGGCATAAAACTCTAACCTGTTGTCACATATTTCTAATATCCTTAGAATACTAGAGCTGGCTAGAGAGGTTAAAGTTTAACCCTCTTAAGTTATTAAGGTCTGGATAGATAAAATTATTTCCTTAAAGTTATATGGCTATTAAGTGGCAGATTTAATACTAGAACTCAGGTTACTTAGGTCCTAAGCAGTGCAGTGCTGTTTACAGTGTATATCAACCCTTACATTTTATTCTTTTTCTTCTCTTTCCTTATTCTCAAATGCTGTATCACATGTCCAAGATATTTGAAAAGACTGGGAAAAGAGAGAGGAAACAAATACCATTTTTTTCCAAAAGGTGTATGTATCTCAGATTGCCTAGGAAAGAAGAGATAAGGTTAGAAAAATTGACTGTATTCTGTACTAAAGTAGGAAAACTTATTTTGTTAGTTTTGATAGTTAGTCCCTCCAGCTGCCCCTGTACTCTGAAATCTTCTAAATTTGTCCTATTAAAATTACTGGTTCTGCCCAAATTTTGTTTATATCCCCAGATTACCCAAACAGATATAGACTAATCATTTTTCTAATTATTAAACAAATATTTATTGTGTGTCTACTATGTATTAGGAAGTGTATTAGATATTAGAGACATATAGATGAAAATGCATGGTACTAGTTTAAGAAAAGGAGCATCTTAATTTGTCTAGAGGAACTGGGTAGACTTAACCAGGAAGCAACACTGAATTTAGACTTAAAATATTAGTAGAGGATTGCTTATTGAATGAAAGGGGAGGAGGTTTTAAGCAGAGGAAATCTCATACTGAGATTTGGAAAATACTGAGGTGGGGCCTGGGGGTACACTGTGGTACACTGTGGGCAGCGTACATAGTTTGTGAGGCAGGAACATGCATTCCATTCTGAAATAGATGCATTTCATAAGAAGTATTTATAACATACCTGGCCCTGTGTGTTACGTTAGAGGTATTGTGGTAAACAAGATAAAAACTAATCCTTGCCCCGATATCCCGGTTTTACAGACTGCACGATAATTCAAATAAGGAAAAGTCCATTATTATATTGTGTGGTGATCCTTCGAATTAAAAAAAAAAAGTACAAAGTGTTATTGGAGCACATAGGGAGGGTATTGACTTACATTTGGTAGGTCACAGAAGGCTTCCCAGAGGAAACGATCACTAAAATGACATCTGAAAGATGAGAAGGACTAGTCAGGCAAAAAGGATGACATTCAAATGGAGTGGCCCAGGTAGCGAGGCAGCATGTACAAAGGTTCAAAGGTAAGAGAGAATATGAACTTAAGAATATACTGCCTAGGTAATGTGCCTTTTTCTTTTATCACAGCTTTTGATTGGCTTTGAATCTGGAACAGTAGTTTTATGGGACCTCAAATCAAAGAAAGCCGACTACAGATACACATATGATGAGGTAATATTATTTTTGCTAGTAAAAGCTATGGTTTTTTTAAATGGTATTTTTCATCCTTCTATAGGCTATCCACTCTGTTGCTTGGCATCATGAAGGAAAACAATTTATTTGCAGTCATTCAGATGGCACCTTGACTATATGGAATGTAAGGTCCCCTGCTAAACCAGTACAGACAATCACTCCACATGGTAAGAATGCATCAATTTTAAATACCACCTAATTTAGAATTTAATGCAGGAAAATATATTTTAGGAAAACAGTTAAAGGATGGGAAGAAGCCAGAACCATGCAAACCTATCCTCAAGGTGGAATTCAAAACGACTAGATCTGGGTAAGATTTTACTTCATTGCCAATGTTCATTGATTAATAATCTTAATATGTATTTTATTTCCAGGGAGCCTTTTATTATTTTATCAGGAGGTTTGTCATATGATACTGTAGGAAGAAGACCTTGCTTAACAGTGATGCATGGGAAAAGCACTGCTGTGCTAGAAATGGACTATTCAATTGTTGATTTTCTAACGCTGTGTGAAACACCATACCCAAATGGTAAGCTTTGCAACTTTAAAGCTCATTCTCTAGAAACTATAATTCATGCATTGTCCAATTCCAGATTTTCAAGAACCATATGCTGTGGTTGTTCTTCTAGAAAAGGATTTAGTACTTATAGACCTTGCACAAAATGGGTAAGAAATAAAATTTGGTGAGTGATTCTATCTAATAAATACTTTTCTTTTTCTGTTGTTAAAGATATCCTATATTTGAAAATCCCTACCCTTTGAGTATACATGAGTCCCCTGTTACATGTTGCGAATATTTTGCGGATTGTCCTGTGGACCTTATTCCTGCACTTTATTCTGTTGGAGCTAGACAGAAACGTCAAGGTTACAGCAAAAAGGTATTGAACATGAGCTTCAGTATTTAATGTTAAAGTTGCTTTATACAGTCATCTTTTTTTATAGGAATGGCCCATCAACGGAGGTAATTGGGGCTTGGGTGCTCAAAGTTACCCAGAAATAATTATTACAGGGTAAGTAAAAGTCTGTCTTCACCAAGTAAATCATTCATCACATTCTTAACATTGCTTTTCTTAGGCATGCTGATGGGTCAGTTAAGTTCTGGGATGCTTCTGCAAGTAAGTATTTTTAATATTCATTATTTGTTATAAAAGTATCTGACATATATTATCTTTTTTCCAGTAACTCTACAAGTATTATATAAGCTAAAGACATCTAAAGTATTTGAAAAGTCAAGAAATAAAGATGACAGGCCAAACACAGACATTGTAGATGAAGATCCATATGCCATTCAGATCATCTCCTGGTGTCCAGAAAGTAGAATGCTGTGCATCGCTGGAGTTTCAGCTCATGTCATTATTTATAGATTCAGCAAGCAGGAAGTAATCACAGAAGTCATTCCGGTAATAACGTCTTAGTTATTTTCATGGTCAAGGGAGTAAGTAAACTACCTTACTTTTACAACAGATGCTTGAAGTTCGATTATTATATGAGATAAATGATGTGGAAACTCCGGAGGGTGAGCAGCCACCACCTTTGCCAACACCCGTGGGAGGGTCCAACCCTCAGCCCATCCCTCCTCAGTCTCATCCATCTACCAGTAGCAGTTCATCTGATGGGCTTCGTGATAATGTACCTTGTTTAAAGTAAGTTATAAAAAACTACAGAGGAGTTTTGGGTTTAAAGATACCATGTTTTCTTTTATTTTAGAGTTAAAAACTCACCACTTAAACAGTCTCCAGGTTATCAAACAGAACTAGTTATTCAGTTGGTTTGGGTGGGTGGAGAACCACCACAACAAATAACCAGCCTGGCAGTCAATTCTTCCTATGGACTGTAAGTATAAGTTACGTTTTTTTCTAAGTCTCTGCTAAAATGTTTGTTATTTTCCTATTCCCAGGGTGGTTTTTGGCAATTGCAATGGCATTGCTATGGTTGACTACCTCCAGAAAGCAGTGCTGCTCAACCTGGGCACTATTGAATTATATGGCTCTAATGATCCTTATCGGAGAGAACCCCGATCTCCTCGTAAATCTCGACAGCCTTCAGGAGGTAAAAAGAAAAGAAAAGAAAATTCTGAGCTTTTATTTCTTCCGCTTTTCATTGCTTCACTAAGGTGTGCTGATTGTGACTTCTTGCATGTGCGGCCTTTCTAGCTTATATTCTGAATCTATGAAAAAACTACGTTCTTCTTTTTTAAGTAAGTCATTTATGCCTTGGCATGTTTGTTCTGGGTTGATTTGTTTTTTGTTTTTGTTTTGTAGCCGGTCTGTGTGATATTAGTGAAGGGACTGTTGTTCCAGAGGATCGCTGCAAATCTCCAACCTCTGGTAATTTGGTTTTTTTTTATTTCATTAATAATACCTATTCCTTCCGTTGTCTTCATTTGTGTAGGTTCTTCATCACCACACAATTCAGATGATGAACAAAAAATGAATAATTTTATAGAAAAGGGTATAGTATCTTGATTTTAAAGTATTTTCTTTTTTGACATTTTATATCAAAATATTGTTTTCAGTGAAGACCAAAAGCAGAAAGTTTTCCAAGATGGTAGCCAATGATATAGGTAGGAAATAGAAATTTCTATTTTGTTTCTAATCAGAATTTTAAAAATGTCTTTTATTTTTCAGCAAAGATGTCAAGGAAGTTAAGCTTACCTACTGACCTAAAGCCTGATTTAGGTAAGTAAAATAAATATTCAAAATAATTTAACGAGCAATCTCACAACATTTTTAACCATTTCAGATGTAAAGGATAACTCCTTTAGCCGATCACGGAGTTCAAGTGTAACAAGCATTGACAAAGAATCCCGAGAAGCGATCTCCGCTCTTCATTTCTGTGAAACGTTTACTCGAAAGACGGACTCGTCCCCTTCCCCTTGTCTATGGGTTGGAACAACGCTAGGAACAGTGCTTGTCATTGCACTGAACCTTCCCCCAGGGGGAGAGCAAAGACTTCTTCAGCCAGTAATTGTGTCTCCAAGTGGTATGTATTGCTGCTGCACTTAGAGTTACATTTTTCAGTTATTTACTAGACTTCTATATTTTAGGTACTATATTGAGGTTAAAAGGTGCAATCTTGAGAATGGCATTTCTGGATACCACAGGCTGCTTAATACCACCTGCGTATGAACCCTGGAGAGAGCACAATGTTCCTGAAGAAAAAGACGAAAAGGAGAAATTGAAAAAACGGCGGCCTGTCTCAGTATCCCCCTCCTCTTCTCAGGAAATTAGTGAAAACCAGTATGCAGTGATATGTTCTGAAAAGCAAGCAAAAGTAATCTCACTGCCAACCCAGAACTGTGCTTATAAGCAAAATATTACAGAGACCTCGTTTGTGCTTCGTGGAGATATTGTAGCATTGAGTAACAGTATCTGCCTTGCCTGTTTCTGTGCCAATGGACATATAATGACTTTTAGGTAAGAGTTAGATATGTTTTAAAACACAGATAATTATTAACAAGTTTTTAATTTTTTTCTCAAGTTTGCCAAGTTTAAGACCTCTGTTGGATGTGTATTACTTGCCCCTTACCAATATGCGGATAGCCAGAACGTTCTGCTTTACCAACAATGGACAAGCATTATACCTTGTTTCACCTACAGAAATCCAGAGACTTACTTATAGTCAAGAGACCTGTGAAAATCTTCAGGTAATTAATAAAAATATTACTGTAATTTCTTCTTCAACAGTGACAATTTGTTTTGATTTTAAAGGAAATGTTGGGTGAACTCTTCACTCCTGTAGAAACACCTGAAGCACCAAACAGGGGATTCTTTAAAGGCTTATTTGGAGGTGGTGCACAATCTCTTGACAGAGAAGAACTATGTAAGTTGATTTATTTAATTCGGATAATATATGAGTTACTCTTTGATTTATCAAATGTGTTCAGTTGGAGAATCGTCCTCAGGAAAGGCTTCAAGGAGCCTTGCACAGCATATTCCTGGCCCTGGTGGCATTGAAGGCGTAAAAGGGGCAGCATCTGGAGTTGTTGGTGAATTAGCACGAGCCAGGCTGGCACTAGATGAAAGAGGGCAGAAACTTGGCGATCTGGAAGAAAGAACTGCGGCCATGTTATCAAGTGCAGAGTCATTTTCTAAACATGCTCATGAGGTACGACTCTCAAACAGATATTTGAACAAAAAAAAGCATGTTTTTCTTTTTTTTCCCCCTTTAGATTATGTTGAAATACAAAGATAAGAAGTGGTACCAGTTCTGACAACCAGAATCCAATAAGTCCAACTTCAGCCAGAAGGAAAAAAGTTTTCCATTTTTATTACATTCTTTAGGAAAGTTAACGTTAAAGGGATGTTCGTCACTGAATACTGTTCTTTCCTAGCACAGTCATGCACTGTTTTACCTCAGTCATGTGGCTTTAACTGAGGAGTGTTCACACGCACTCGAAATGGAGTATATGGTGTGTGCCAGTTATGAGTTGACCATTTGGGAATTAAACAGGTCACACGTGACAGATGAAGAAACCAAGGGGGCTGCTGAGGAGACCTGGTGCAGGGACTAATCCTGGATCATTCCTGTATTAAACTTTCATATGCCAAAAGGGTTTGTGCCGTTTTATCTGCCATCAGTGTTTGACCTGTTTAGGGCAGAGGCAATAAGTCAGAAGTCTTGAAGTTGAAATAGTTATATGTGTGTCATTGGACTGGATTATAAACAGCTGTCTTGGACTTTCCCTCTCTTAACACTGACTGGTCATCAGTATCATTAGTGAAAAAGAAACAAATTGTTTGTTATCATCTCTTTAGACAGATAAGCTGAATGGTGGGCTTTAAATAATAAAAACATACACATAGTTGACTTGTGTATGAGCTACTCTTGGATTCTTGTTATTATAGACTTGTATTTAGTTCATATTTTGTCAAAAGCAAAACAAGAAGATACATCACTTTTCATTGAAAAGAAAAGTGTAGAGCATGACTGAATTGCTCATCATTCTGGGAGTTTCCATGTAGTGGCTATGCAGTGTGGAAAGTGAGAAAAACCTCCATTGTGGTGAGGAGAATACTTCAATGTCCCTTGTCCTTGTTCTCATTAATTCAGCTAAAGGTGGATTTGACCAAAATAATGCTGGTTAAATTTGTAGAAATGTTGAAATTGGCTGTGTTTTAAATTTTGCTTGAATTTTTATAAAATGTTTAACCAAATGTACCTTTGCATTCTTTAATTAAAATTGCTTAAAAAAAAACTTTCATTATTTCAGTAAAATGCTCAGCTCCCTTTTCAAAATGCCCTTTATTTGCTAACTGTTCCAATACACTCAGGTGATGAGCCAATTAAATGTTAGTGCACATGCTATCGCATGGAAAATTACAAGCATCTGTTGTCAATAATTATATAAGAGTTTAGTCTGATGACCTACAAAATATTTTGTGTAGAAATATACTATAAATCTGTACATATCCTTTCAAGGTTTTAAAAAACCAAAAAGAAAGGAAAATATGTACACTGTGATAACTAAATTATTTCTGTATTGGAATATAATACAATTTGAGACCAGCAATGGACAATGAATGATTGTTTCATAGAATAGCATTACGGGCAGGAAAGAAACCACCTAGTAGATCTAGAAGTAAGCAATCTCAGAATACAGACTAATCTGAGATTATTATTGATTGTTGTTAAAGCAACCCAGCAAAAGCAAAATGGAAGCATTAAAATTAATGTTAATGAAATTTAAATATTGTCTTCTATAAAAAATTCCTTTAAATGATTTTGTTTTTTCATTAAGAGATAATCAGAGCACAAATTGATAGTAAACAGGATGGTTGTTTTTCTATTCTATATGATCATTAAAGGAATATGTAGGACATCTTAACTTTTTCATACAGTCTGTTATGCATATTTTCCTCTACTTTTCATTAATAAAGCTTTTATGTTTACATTTTATAACATGCACTACTAGATGCAAAAGTTTACATCAAAGTTTACTTTAAATATCATTTGGTAGGGACTAAATGTGTGTGATAGAGATAATTGATCAAGCCAAAAGAAATATTTTTTAAATAAGCCCTTTTCAAAAGTTTTTGAATTTATAGAAAGCACCAATGAATAACATATTTCTGTTTCGTTAATGTCAGCTGCCTGAACATTCAGCAGTTTATAAATTGCTTAATTTGTGTTATCTATTATCCAGTAAACCCATAGTTCCATGATATGTCACAGGAATTGTTAGGTCCTATTTTAAAGGTACAGTTTTGTGAATGTCATCAATAAAATCAACAGTTATGGATTTGAAGAAGTTGGGAAAGCATTATGTAGATTAATATACTGGTTGGTTCCCTATCTATGTGGAAGGTCATATTAGCTGCAATTATTTAATTTGCTGTGTTATTTTGTGTTATATAACACAAATATATTTGTATATTAACTTCATTTTTACTGTCATTTTTCCTGTTGTATACAAAATGAACTAATCTTGTAATTATTTTCAAATATAGAAGTATATACATTAGATGGATTTCCAAGATTTTGTAAGAAAATCTTAAATCAGTGTTTTGAGTTATTTAATTTTTAAATTAATCTACAAATTATGCACAACAAACTAGAGACTCAGTTAGGATTAGAAAGCTTAAAGTATGTTTGAGTGTAGGAAATAAGCTTCTCAGAGTTATACTTGATTCTGTCTGTAGATAAGAGACAGTCTACAGTAATAACTAACCCAGGGAATTTACTGTAATTTGAGAGGTAACATCTCTATTTTTTTCTTTTTAAATACAGAAAGTAATAGTCACCAGCAAGCCACGATTTCAGGAAAACTGACTAAAAAAAAAAGTCAAAATAGAAAATATCAGAAAAATGAAAGATTTTTGTGTGCCCTCTCCATATCCTCATTGTTTTTGTTGCATTTGTCCTTGACTCTAAAATCACTGAAGTATTCATGATTAGTAGTTTGTAAGTAGGAAGTGGTTTTTCTGTATGTACCATATATCCAGTTCATTTCAGTTTTCAAACTAAAATCCATATGTATTTGCTGAGAAAGTTATTTGAAATCTTATATTCTGACAAATTCTGTACATTACATCCATTTGAAGTTTTGCATCATCTTAACACTTTTGCTTTGCATTTCAATTGTACAAAGTGTTTCCAAAAAAATGGTTATAGATTCGACTGAGCTATTACTAACTTCTCCATTTGATTTTTTATGGATGTGAAAAATGCTGCTACTTGTCTATGTTATTATGTGTAAGTATATTACAATTTAATTAAGTACAATAGTTTAAAGAACGAAGCAATTTTTTTTTTTTTGGCTTAGAACTTCTTAATTGTAGGTTCCTCTGAAGCGATTTCATGTAGATATGTGAGTGTTTTAAACAAGTCTGAAAGTGTTACATACTTTTAGGTTACAGGGGTGCTGGGGAGACAGCTGAGGAAAGGAAGAATATGTGGAAGACACCACGGAGTTCAAAGTTTTACCCTGAGTTCTATCTTCCATGTATGTTTTGCTTAAGGCATTTCTCATGTGACATTAGAAAAGCTATATCCAAAGGTAAATTTTTTGTGGCAAAGATTTATTTTACACTTTAACTTTTGGGATTTTATTTGTTTCAGCAAAATAAAGAGCACTGAACTTTAAACTTGAATTTTTTCTGCACTTTTTTAGGTAATGAAAACTTTTTATTATCATTTAATCCACATTGCTCAGTTTAAACCAAGTGATACATGTGTATAAAACATACCAAAATCATGAATATGCTGCTAGCTGTACCTTAAATAAACTGATCAGTTTTAAAACCTTTAATAGGGTTTTATATAGATTTAAAAAATAGTAAAATAATCTGCTGTATGTTTCAGTGTTCTTGGTCTTAAATTATTGCAACACTTTCAGATTTGTTTTAAGATCATACAGTAACATGTTATATTTATACATACTGCTAGAAAATATACTTTTAGTTTTAAAATGGAATTTTTATAAATGTACTTTAATTTTAAAATGGTGAACTTGTTAAGTTTAAGTCAAAGTACTTAAAAAGTATGTATATTATCCATACAAAAAGTTATGTTTTACGCTTATAATAAGAAATACTGGTATCTCATATCGAGATACAATTAATTTTAAAAAATCATACATCATTTAAAAATCTTCACACATGAACAGGAAAGATATCATTTCTATGCTTTAAAAAACCCTCTATTGAGCATTTTCAAATATTAATTTTATTTTGGGGGAAAATGCCCACAACAATAATTGCAAGATCTTTCTCAATAGCTTCAGTTTGCTGTTGGATGCCTACCTTAACTATTGTTTTAAAATATAGATATATATATATATATTTAAAATAGTTTTCCAGGTATTTTCTTCTACCTTTTTTAAAAATAAATTTCCAAAAATGAAAACAGAGTTTATGTATTTTTGTCAATGAAGGTTTTTATTTTGTAGTTTATAGAATTTGTTCCTTATCAGTTTGATACTTGATCAACATTCTTAGACTTTTTAATCTGTATTTACTTTGGGGGGAAAAAAGCACTCCTATATCTTAAATGTCCTTCTTTTTTCTTTTCCCTTTTAGGGTATTTGTTCTCTTGGATTGAAATTTATGCCCACAGATTTTTCTTTTCATTTGAAAATGAATGTGAAGATACTGTTTACAGCTTTTGTTAATTGCACTTTTCATCACTCTGATCAATTTCTTGTAAAGTGCTATGGGAATTATTTTTCCTGTGAATATTAATGATTTTACTACTGCCTCCGAAGTTTTAAAAAAGGTTCTGTAGACAGAAAACAGTTGTTGCAACCAAAAACAACCAAAAAAAGAAAAAAAGGGAAAACTGGCTTACCTTTCTCAGATGAATTAAATGATTTTAATAACTTCCCAATTACCAGGGTTATAACATTGCTTTCTTCAGTTATTAATACAGTCAAATTAATTTTAACAATATAGGCACAATTCATTTACAAATTCAGTACAGTAGTCCAGGGCTACATGTAAGTGGTCTCTTTATTTTATTCTTTACATCAGAAAAATCATGAATGTCAGTTTTGCCAGTATTTTACAATGAGGCTTATCGTTTAAAATTTTATAGTGTATGACATGTAAATAAACCAGTATTTATTGTAGGTTGTTTGATTCAGGCATTTCAAATGGATATAGGTTAATGGCAATGGAATCCTATTTATTTGGTAGTTGGTTTTGTTTGTTTTTGTTTATTTACTTTTGCTATTTGTTTTGTATTGTCTAAACTTTGCTTCAACTGAAGACAGTGTAAGGAGTTGAAAATACAATCAACATAGCAATGGAAAGCAATGCAAAGAGGGTAAATCTTGTTTTAATTTTTTTAACTTTTTTTTTTTGTAAATAAATAGTACTGTGATACTTTAGGTGTGACCTCTATTCCACATGATAGTTAGAACCAGAAAAACACTTTTGCTTTCTAGTTATACTATTGGTTCATTGTAAATGCATTACCAAAAGACAATATGAAAAAGAGCAAGATTAAGTTTTTCTAACATTGTCCACTTCAGGGGCAAGCATGCTTGGTATAGAGCTCTAGCTTGTGTATACCTTAAACTGTAACTTGCAGGTGTTTTTCAGTTGCTGCACTTTTTATTTAATCTTGCTCAGTCCCAGTAACTATCTCAAAGGTAATTGCTGGAATATGCATTTTGAAATACGGTTTAAAAAAAATCTGTGTATTGTTTCATCTAAAAAGAAAAGCACTATTGGAAACACTAAAAACGTGTTAAACTTTGTAGTTATTTTGCATTCCTGTACTTTACAAACTGTCATCACAGCAAAAAGTTTAAAATTAGGTAATGAAATATTTTTGTAAATAAATACCGTTAAGCTGGTATTTTAAAAAATGTATTATAAATTAATTAATGTTTCTGGAAAATGTTCATATATATGTATATGAATGTCTCTTTATGCTGAAGGGCTCTGATTGGGCAAAATAAAATACTCTAATCTCTCCTGAAACTAAACAAGCCCTTTTTCCTGGAAAATTTGTTCTAAT